GCTCTCATTAGCTCAGAAGACTCATTGATAGTCTCCTGATTCTGAAAATAATAATCTACCTGACTTCCCTTTATCTCCCTTCACTGGCCCAAGGAGCAGAAGCTGAAAACTCATGATACTAATGGTGGCCACATGCAGACTCAGCACTTTTCCCAGAGCTTGAAGCTCCAGTTAAACAGATTCTTTTGCTCAAAGGAAAAATTTCCCACAATGGGAGCTGGCAAAATAGGCAAGCAAGGCCAGCTCTACATAAATCACGAGTAAATAAGTTTCCCCTAAAGCATTTCAGTATTCTTGCCTCTCTTACCCAAGTGACTCTACTATCATATTGTTCCCCCCATCTGCTTTTTCCATGGCCAAAACAGGTTTTCAAGAAAGATCTGATTTCCAGTGTGTGACAGATAAGGAACAAAGTGCAAATCCTCCCTAGATCATTTCCAGTCCACATGGGTACAAGCCCTGAAACCTCAAATGTACATCAGAATTACCTGTGGAGTTGTTTTTTTTTTTTTTTTTTTTTTTTTGCAAGCAGATAAAGGCTTATTTTACTTTAATGGCTGATCTATGTAATCACGGAGGCCAGTATGTACACACAAAGGGGCAGCTTTTATTTCTTGGTCTCTTCCTCCTTGGACAAAGTCTTGATGATCTCCTCCTTCTTGGCCTGGAGGTGCTCTTCATAGCTCTTGTGTGCTTCCTTGGTCTTAGATCTGCGGGCCTCAGCCTGATCAGCCAGGAGCTTCTTGCGGGCCTTGTCTGCCTTCAGCTTGTGGATGTGTTCCATGAGAATCTGCTTGTTTTTTAACACATTCCTCTTCACCTTCAGGTACAGGCTGTGATACATGCGGCGATCAATCTTCTTAGATTCACGGTATCTTCTGAGCAGCCGGTGCAGAATCCTCATTCTCCTCATCCACGTGACCTTCTCTGGCATTCGGGCATTGGCTGTACCCTTCCGCTTACCTATGCCCATATGCCTGCCCTTCCGGCAGGCCAAGGTGTTTTTCCGGCATCAAGCGGGGGAATGGACCATCACAGGCTTGCGGATGATCAGCCCATCTTTGATCAGCTTCCGGATCTGCTGACGGGAGTTGGCATTGGTGATTTCATTGGTCTCATTGGGGTCTAACCAGTCGCTCACAAGTGCGGCATCTCCGAGATGAGGGAGGGCTCGGGGACGGGAAACCCACTCTCAGCCCGCTCCACTTCGCCGAAGAATTCCAAACCACCCCAGGCTCAGCAGTGTGGATTGCTCCGCCCAGAGACCGTGGAGGAGGCAGCAGAGAGGTCACAGAGCACAGCAGGCGGGAGAAAACCGCCTCCCGCGAGGTCCAACAGAAACCACGGAGCTCCGGACACTCGGGATCCCGGGCCGCGGGCGCGCGGCCAGAGCGGCGGGGTGCGAGCGCGGGGGTGCGGACTCACCTCGCGCTTGGGGTGGCCGGGAGCGCGCGCCGCCTCAGTTCCGCGGCTTCCGGCCACAGAGTCCCCGCGCAAAGCGCCGCCGCGTAGCGGGAGGGGCGACCGCGGCAGGCGCTCGGGTTCTTCCTAACCCGAGCCCGCCGCGCTGGCTCCGCCGAGGACGCCAGCAGCTGCAGGCAGCGCTTCAGCTCTCGCCGCCTCGCCATCGTTGGGGCGAGTCGTCGCCGGGTCACTCCCTTATTATGACCTTCGAATCTGACAGCAGGGCCAGCGGTGGCCTCCTTCAGGCTGCCTCTCCAGCCCTTACCAAGATGGCCGCCCCTGTGGGCCGGGGCGCCGAAGCCATCTTGGTAAAGGAAGCGCCTGGGAGCACGCGGCCTGCCCCGGCCCGCCTCGCGACTCAAACACTCTGCAGGGACCCTCCTAAGATCAAATTGGTTCCCCCCGCTGTCCTAAGCCAGAGGCTTACTTTCAGATCGCATGAACGCATTCCTGGACACCAGCCACAGTTGCTAAAACTAAATGGGATCCTGCAGACCCATTGACGGACTGTCATAGCCAACTCAATCACAGTCGAGAAGCATTTGAATACTTACAGCCTATGGCGCTAGGATCCTGGTAGCGAAGAAACTAAACTCTAATTTGAAATGTTGTACAGTACGTATTGAATATTAATGGGAGCACGGCATTGTTCACTGTGTGATCGTTTACTTTTAAAATGATGTCACAGCCCCCTGGTACACACGGTTCTCATCTAAATTTGCATCTTTTTTAACGCTAGGATAACTATGAAAGAGCATACGATTGTGATTCTGAGTTTCTTACTGGATTTGCTTTTTAAACTGCAGAATGAAATTAGTTGTTTCAAGAAGTAAAGTACAGGCATGTCGAAGTAAAATTCAACAATGGGTTGTTGGGCAAAAAGATTATAAAAGTCCTGGGGTGTGCCAGGGTCAAAAAAAAAAAAAAAAGCTTGTCCCTGGGGTTATCTTGGCAAAAAAGAAACCACCACCACAGGTTCTAAATGCAGATAAGACTGGCAGAAAAATGCAGACCAAACTATTCTGCATTTTGAAAGTGAATGTGCCTGTGTGACATTGGAGGAATGTAAAGAACTGTATGTCAAGTGTGGACTTTATCTCCTCAGGCTAGCTTAGAGTGGCTGCTGAACTTAAGGGTGATTAAGAGCTGCTTGCACCTGGGTGGAGCTGAAACTGCATAAGGTGAATAATACCTTTGTGCAACAGAAGAAAAAAAAAAAAGTAACAGCATACATACAAACCCAAAGGGTAAGTTGAAGTTACTACTCAAAAGTTCTTCAATATATCTAAAAGTAAATTTATCTTTACCCAGGGTCTGTACAGTAAAAGGAAAAGATAATGAGGTAACAAGTAATGCAGAATGTCTCTCTGATCACAAGTCAAAATGTGGAAGTGCGTTTCACACATCAAAGGTGGGACTTCGTTCCTGGCACTGATCTCTATTTGAGCTCCGCTTTTGTAGACTCTACAACAATTAGGTTAGCTCATGAATGCTAATTTATCCCACAGGGCACAGTAGATATACAGTAATGGCTAGAAAATGGTTTGAAACTTTAACCTGGGATGCCAGAGGTTTGCCTCCCAGACCCCCACTTGTCTCCTCTGCTTGGCCCCAGCTTGGCTGCAGTGCAGGCAACCAGAGCAGGACTCACCCTATCTCCCCTCTCCCTGGAAGAGAAACAGAAAGAGCGTGATGATGATGGATGGAGGAAGGGAGAAGTGAATCAAGGTGCAAGACTGAGAGCTGATGAAGAGTCATGAAATATCTTGGAGAAAATTTTCTCAAATACCCTTTTTTCCTGGAGTTACTCAAGCACAAGATACATTTCTGGAGTCAGCCAAGAAACAGGCCCATGGAATTTTAAGAGTCAAGAAAACAAAAGAAATCCAGGCTTAGCCAGCCTATAGATTTGTGTATGGGCATGATACAAAGCATTAATGATACATTTGTTCTTTATGCCCCAAAATTAGAAGACTGATACACCATCAAGGAAAACCCCCAGAAAAGGGAAAAGCCTTACAATAGCAAATAAAAAGAGCCCTACAAAACTAGCCTTTACCAAGTTCTAGGGACTGTCTAAGGATATCACATATACTACCTTGTTTAATTCTCACAGGCGCCTACAAGATGCATCCTTTCATTATCCTCAATTTGTAGGAGAAAGAACTCAGAGAGGCTGAGGAAACTTGCTCAAGGTTATATCACTAGTTAGCGGTGGAGCTGGGGTGTGAACTCAGACCACTGTTCCTAACCCTTGACACTACACTGTCTTGTGAGATGGACAATTCATAAAAGATAACAACATGAGTTTTTTTCCCTTAAAACTAAAAATTGCTTCCTTGAAAATAAAGATGCTTAGAGCCGACCCTAAGAATCACAGCCCATCCTAAGAAAGTATGTTCAGTGCAATTGAGTGTGGCAAATTATGGGGATTAACTTGAATTCTCTTTATGTATTACAAAGTAAGTCATTAGTAGACTTTGGAACTCTGTTGTTAGTAACAAATGTCTTACACCCCAGCTCATTGCAACACCCCAGTGTGCTGTGATACCACCATGGCTGGGAACCATTGGCCTGGAAAATAGACCTAGGCAGAAAGATATTTATGTAACTGAGTTGAAGAAGGTAGCTGGAAGGTGCATGAAGCTAGACATTGGCAGTGTGTGTCAGGTGCTACAGCTTAGGGCCTTCCTGGAAAATGGGCAGGAAAAATAGACGGTGACAAAACAAACACATCAGTATTATGGGTAAGCCTGCAGAGATAAGTTCTGGGGCATTCTGCTGCCTGCCAAGACTACATAAGTCCCAGGAGCCACAGCATTTGTTGCATAAGATTAAATCACTCCAAGCTGAGAATTTCCCCCTTTAAAGGAATAAATGGCAAGCCATGGGGGAAAGAATGAGCCAACGCTTCTAGGACATGTGTGCCTCCACTTAGGCATTTTGGTCCCTTGACCCTCCAAGACATTGATGTGACTTTGGCCAAGTCACTGGTTGTTACCAAGAGGGGATGAAATACATGTTTCCCTAAATCCCTTCCAACTCAAAAAATATGGGATACTTTGAATAAAATGAGATTGGTACAAAATTCTGATTACCTTTGAGAATGTCTAGCTCTGATTGCTAGATTTTCACTGCATATTTTCCTCTAGCCTTCAATTATCTCCCAATAATTTACCCCCAAATCTTTATTACTTCAAATGAATAGACTTTTCATAGAGCCCTACTGCATCTCTAGTCCACAGACACTAAGACATACATTAGCATTATTAAATTGTAAGCCAAAGACATATCTATATATCTAAATACTGTGTTTGCATGCTTTCCCTGATCATTATGTACTTTTTCCCCATTCCATTACCACTTAAAATGCATTTTGTGATATTTCATTAAAGAGGCATAATTACATTAGAGAAGTTTGTTTTCAGACATCAACATGT